GTGTTATGAGCCTGGGGAAGTCGGGGAAGAGTGAGACTACTTTTCCTCTCTCCCTAAAAGCTGTGCTATCACGGGGAGAGGTTGCCATCGGGCATGTTCTACGAGGCGGTCTCGAAGGGCTACAACTCGCTTCGCTAGGCAACACACCCAGAGCCGATCCAGCACTCTTCACTCAAGGGTTTTTAGGGAGAGGAGAACGGGAGAGCAAGGTGGACTCCAGGGAGGGGGCGAGAAGAGACCCCACCCTGTATGACCGCCGCTGCGCCCGGGCCCTCGCCAACGATTTACACGACTCGGGGCGCCCTGCGGACTGGGCCCGGGGGCCCAGGGAGCCGAGAGGAGAGAGACTGTCCGCCGGGGGCCCCCGGCCCGCGCCCTCGCGCCGGCTCGCCGTCGCCCAGGCGCTGTCCGGGCCGCCCGCCGCCGCCGCCGCAGGCCCGGCCCCGGCCGCTGTCACACCCGACCGCCTTCCTCTCCGCGCCGGGCTGCAGGCTCCCACGCGAGCCGGCTCCAAGGGCCCCGCACTCCCGGAGACAGCAACCAGGAAAGCGGCGGCGGCGGCGCCTCCCAGGGCCCCGGCCCCTCGGGCCTCGCCCCGGCGCTGCCGGCTCGCGCCTGTCAGGGCGCACGGGGCCTCCCCCTACCGACAGCCAGCCCGACTGCCCGACGGACAGGAAGGCAGGCAGGAAGAACCGACCAACAGACACCCTCCGCCTCATCGGCCCCGAGTTACCGTCAGGAGCCCCGACTCCGCCATCCTCCTCGCTCGCCCTCCTTCCTCCTCTTCCTCCTCCTCCTAAGAAGCGACGCTGCCCAACCGCCGCCCCCCGCCCGCCCCTCCCCCACTCGCCCCGCCCCGCCCGCCCCGCCACTACTCTCGCTCCAGCCTCCCCGCCCCACCCCTCTGCCGTGGGCCCGTCACTCGCTAGGCAAGAAAAATGGGCGGAACCGGGGCAAGAGAAGCTGCCCAATCAGAGACGGGCAGTGCCGCCAGCTTCTCTCTCTCCGCCCTTGTCCTTTCCTCAGTTCCTCTACGCCGTCTCCCGCCCACTGGGCGCCTCTGGCTAGCCGGGCTACAGAGTAAGCCTCCAGCAGGGTAGAGTGACAACTCCCCGATCGGAAGTTACTGTTGAAGCTAAGGCGGCCATAACTGATAATGGCAAAAGGAGATTCCTGGCTTCCTGTTTCCAGGGTGACGTAGATTTTTTTCCTTCGCCAGTCTCACCGTTACCCGGGGCAACAGCTGAGCCGTCTGGGAAGGGATGCATCTGTAAGTAAGCCCAAAGAGGTACCGTGGGTGACCACACATCCCATGTTAGACAAGTTAATTCATACTCCGGATTACACGTCCAGTTTCCTGGCCCTTATTTTACTGAGACGTCTGGTCACTTACGGAGATGGACAACAGTTTAGGGCTCCGAAATTCCCTCTCCTGCCCGGAAGTTGCATTTGGCACTTCCGAATTGGGTCATGGCGGAAGGGTGTTAATAGCCTGGCCGCCCGTGCCCCAGGGAATGCTTATTTTTGACCTTAGTTGCAAAGTGAGGTGAGTCCGTGGACCCCAACCAGTGGGCCGGACCTTTACAAAGTTATCATACATTATCTTGTAGTTTCTTCTGTATGCTTGAGTCAAGAACTCTAAGTCATCTTGGTAATACCGGGTTGGATGCTTAAAGCTGCAGCAAAAAGACCAGAACTTTCAGGTAAAATTGAAAATGGTTAATATCCAGCCAGTTATTCTTGAATAATACTGATTTCTCATTGAAGGAAAAAACACTATATCCAACAACTCAGATATGGCAGAAGTGAAGTCAATGTTCCGGGAAGTTCTTCCAAAGCAAGGTATGTACATCACAAATATTGAGGTCATTGATTTGAATTAATTCTTATTTCTTGTTAAACTTAGGGCCACTGTTTGTGGAAGATATAATGACAATGGTGCTGTGTAAACCCAAACTTTTACCCTTAAAATCTCTGACTCTGGAAAAACTAGAGAAAATGCATCAAGCAGCACAGAATACAATTCGCCAACAAGAAATGGCAGAAAAGGATCAACGGCAAATAACCCACTGAATGATAACTGAGCACTTTAGGGAACAACCTGCCTTATCTACTATTTAACAATAACTAGAAAATATGCTTCTGTGTGCTGAAAGTAGTATGTGTTATCAATAAAATTGATAGTATTCATAGAAATACAAAAATATCCAAGATTGATGAAATTTGTATTGTGAATGTAAACACTCTGGTTTGTATTGAACATAAACAGTTAAACTATGAACCAAGTTTTATGGGGTTTAAGTCATGTTTTTAGAATTGCAAATTAAATTATTTGTTCACCATTCCTATTGCTATCTTTTATAGATAACATTCTTGGGATCTTTTATAGCATTCTTGGGCACAAGGGATTAAATACAACTTTTATATACAGAGGATCTTTACATGTTTATTAAATCTGAATTTGAAGATACATTCCAATCTTGCATAAAGTGTTTGTTGGGCTTTTACATTACGTAATTAAAAAACAAAATTTTTTAACCAATTTTATGTGCCATGTCACGTTTAATGCTATCTTGTGTGACCAGATCCCACCAGTAATGACAAAACTGTCTTAAACCTCATTTTTTTTTTTTTTTGAGACAAGAGTTTCACTCTTGTTGCCCAAACGAGAGCAATGGCACCATCTCGACTCACTGCAACCTCTGCCTCCCAGGTTCAAGCAATTCTCCTGCCTCAGCCTCCCAAGTAGCTGGGATTACACGCATGCGCCACCATGCCTGGCTACTTTTGTATTTTTAATAGAGACAGGGTTTCTTCATGTTGGTCAAGCTGGTCATGAACTCCCAACCTCAAGTGATCCGCCCACCTCGGCCTCCCAAAGTGCTGGGATTACAGGCATGAGCCACCGTGCCCAGCCCTTAAATCTCATTTTTAAGAAACCCTCACCTATTCTGTAGTCAGCTAAGCTTTTAATTACATTAATTTTAAGCACTTGAGAATAAAATGACTGCATTTATCATCCAAGTGTCAAACAATTAAAAACCTAAAAATGGTAACTATATATAAGCTGAGGTAATATGGGCTTGATAAAGCCCATGAGGTAAATATGAACACTAAACTTGGTTTTAATTCTAACAGACTATATCTAAACCTGTAAGCAGTATACTCCTAACAGTACCCTCATAAATTCTGAATATAATTCTTGTTTGCTGCAGTCAATATTTGGCAGTTTAAATTAGCACAGACGTTGAGGCCTTGCTGAGTTATTAGGCTATGTAAAAGAGGTTAAAAATATGATCATTCTTTATTGTTAATTGGTAATATTTTCTCATACATTAGGTAAATGTCAAGCTTTGGGTCTCTGGAGTATAACTTTTTGTAACATTAGCCATTATTTGGTAACAGAATTTAAGGATGATGGAATGATGGAAGGTATTACATATTTCTAAAACTTAATTAAGCTCTAGGTCAGATAACAATGGAGTAAAGTGATACCTGCATTTTTTTCCCCAGTGTAATCTTAATTTACTATTGTATTTTTCACTTAAAATTTTGTAGGGAAAAAAAGTTTTCAAGGGAACACTAAGATTAAATTGACTAGGTTCAAATATGCTTCCTTATGAGATTCAAAATTTACTGTGTGAAATTAAAGTTTAAGAGACCTAAAAAAATGTACTCCCAATAAAGAATCAATACTGCTTCACATGTTTTATTTTGGTGTACATTCTTCTAGAA